AGTGTAGTTACTACTAATATGGGCTACTTTAATGTGGCTTATATGGAACTCTGTGAAGGTAAAATTGTAGAATAAAAATATATGACTTGCATGAGGGCTTAAAATGTCAGTCATTTAGGAAGAGAGCTTCTGTATTTTAATGACATGTTTGACAATGTTGAGATTATATTTGATAGCAGGTACTCTTTAGAAAAGTTGTTTGAATAAAATAGTTTTATAATTAAAAAAAATATCAGGGCCGGATGTGGTGGCTTGACACCTGTAATCCTGGCACTTTGGGAGGCCGAGGCAGGCAGATCACCTGAGGTCAGGAGTTCGAGACCAGCCTGGCCAACATGGAGAAACCCCATCTCTACTAAAAATACAAAAAATTAGCTGGGCGTGGTGGTGCGTTCTGTAGTCCCAGCCACTCAGGAGGCTGAGGCACGAGAATCCCTTGAACCCAGGAGGTGGAGGTTGCAGTGAGCCGAGATCATGCCACTACACTCCAGCCTGGGCCACAGAGTGAGACTATGTCTCAAAAACTAAATTAAATAAAATAAATTTTAAAAAATTTAAAAATACCTCAGAACCCAGTGAAAGTAGATGGATCATCGTAGATGTTGTGCAAGGCAAGGTTTGATTTTTTTTTCCTTTTTATAAAATGAATTTTAGCTCTGTCTTCTCCTTAGTGCTAGTTGCTTTATCTTGTCTTCACATTCATGGCTATGACGGAAATATTTTCAGGTGTTCTTAAGCCAGATATACCAAATTACCATATAAAACAAAGCAATTTTGTAATAATTTAGATTAATTGCCCTTTTAGGTAAGTGAATCTTCTCCCTTAATTGAATGGAAGATTTCTTGCTAATTAACATGACTTTCTTTGAAGACTGAACTGTCATACTTCTCCTTTGCCCCCAGGACATGAGAAACCTGAGGTTCGCTTTGAAACAGGAAGGCCACAGCAGAAGAGATATGTTTGAGATCCTCACGAGATACGCGTTTCCCCTGGCTCACAGTCTGGTAAATTCCAGTGCTCTCCTCAGCGTGGGAAGGTTCTCAGTGCCTCCTCTGTGAAAACTGCCTGCAAACTGGGATCCTCTTTCTTTTAATGTCTGTGTTGTGTTTCCCAGTGTGATGTGTCTGCAGAGGTGTTTATTAAATAATTTCATCATTTCCAGAGGGAACAGGTCTCTCCCCTGTCAGTCAACTTTGGAGCTAATGAGCAATGAGTGTCAGGCTTTTGTGGCTCCAATTGTAAATGGGAACAAACTCTCTGAGCCTAAATGCCATTTGAACAAATACAGATGTGTGGTGTAGGTACTGCACCAATAGCTGAATAGGGGCAGTTTTATTTTTGAAAAGAATAACCTTTCAAATGTCATTTGATAGCATTTATTATGTAATTGTCAGGACCAATTTATTATGCATTTAATTAGTTGTAATCTATGACTTAGTCCAAAGGTGATTCAGTATATGTACCTAAAACTTTTCCTTCCTCTTCACCAAACTACTGGAGTAACCTTACTCTTACTGCATGACTGAAATAAGGCTTTCTATGAGTTTTGCTTGTAGAACAATCTTTCTTTATATCCTGCCTCGGCCTTGCCTCCTTTTTTACTGCCGTGCCTTGCTTGAATCTTCTAACCCCAGTCCTCCTCCTCAGTTTGACTTGAACTTAGATGCAAATACCTGCTAAGGGGAGAGTGAAAAAATAATTATTTACAACATATACTGTATAAATGCCTTTATCTTAAGTATAGGATGATCATATTGCAGACTAAACCGAAGGTGATGGAAGGGACCCTTAAGTAGAAGAGGCATGTGTTGAACGCAGATGAAAATGTAATGCTTGGGAACAAATGTGCTGATCTCATAATTGAATCTATTTTCAGCCTTTTCTAAGTTTCTGATTAAATATGTGATTTTTAAAAATATGTCTATATTAGAGTTTTTAATTCTATTAGGATAAAAAGAGAGTCTGATGGGAACACATCTTCTTAATTATTATGAAAGTGAGAATGTGAGTCTAATTGATGAAAGTTCAATTAGGAAATGTGTTCTGTCTTGATTTATGCATATCTGGCCCTAAATTATCAGAAATTGACAGAATGGCAGGTTTGAAGGAGCTGAAGCCCCAGTCTGTCTCCTGCAAGATCTTGCTTCATCAGACATCCCCTTTCTCTGGTATCTTCTGTTTCTTCTAGGGTATACTCCCCTAAAAAAGTCAAGTGCTGGACCAGCTTTCCCCTTATACTACTGTCCCATCTTTCACTTCATTGCCAAACTTCTGGAAAGAATATTCTAGCCTATCCTCGTCTCCAGTGCATTCATTCCTCCAACCCATTCCAGTATGGAGCTCATTACTGGCCAAATCTAGTGGCTCATTTCCATCTCATTCTGTTTGATCTCTTCCCCAGCATTCAACAATTTTGACCATCGTCTTCTTGAAAGTCTTGGTTTCTGTATTCCTGCACCATCTTGATTGTTCCTTTCCAGTCTCCACTACCTCTGTCTTTTCCTTAAATGTAAATATGTCTTCACTCTCATCCCTCTTCTCTTCTCATCTTATTAACTTTGCCTTGATGGTTTCGTTTAGTTTAAAGTCGTCACTGCTATGTAGATGACTTCTAAATCTAACCCTGATATTGTCCTTGAGTGAGTCCAATGAGTCTAACCCTCAAATTCCTTCCTCTGGGAGTCTGAGAATCATGAGCTCATCTGGCGCAGTGGCTCACGCCTGTAATCCCAGCACTTTGGGAGGCCGAGGAGGATGGATCACTTGAGGTCAGGAGTTCGAGACCATCCTGGCCAACATGGTGAAACCCTGTCCTACTAAAAATATAAAAATATTAGCTGGGTGTAGTGCTGGGCACCTGTAATCCCAGCTACTCAGGAGTCTGAGGCAGGACAATCGCTTGAACCCGGGAGGCAGAGGTTGCAGTGAGCTGAGATCGTGCCATTGTACTCCAGCCTGGGTGACAAAAGCAAAGCTCCATCTCAAAAAAAAAAAAAAAAAAAAAAAGTAGAATCACAAACTTCTTGTTGCCCTGACCTCTTTGCAGTTCATGAAACCTACCTTTCATCCTATATGTCCTGCAAGTTTGAGGATCCCCAGTTGTTTAGGTTTGATAACTTGAAGTCAGCTTTTCAGTTCCCCCCCTGCTATTCCTCCCATAGGCACATCAATTCTGAATCCTGTAAGTTCTACTTAGTAGCAACACCCAGCTATTTCCTCTCTTTTCTACTTATGCTTCCTACCTTAATCCATGCTTCCAAACTGGCTTCCTTTCTTTCAGTTTCTTCCCCTTCCAGCTAATCCTACACAATGCTGCCAGTTGTTGTTTGTTTTGTTTTTAAATATGATCATGTTACTGTATCATCCTCTACCCCCCAAAAAACAAACCCCCAGTTACTTTTCATAGCTTGTGCCCTACACTGCAGCTGCACAGGGCTGCCCTATGCTCTTCTAGCACACACAGTACTTTCTTGGTTCAGATTTTGCTGTCCCCTTTACCTGCAGTCCCCTCGTCTCTTGCTTACCCATCTTCCACACACTTAGCCTTCAACATCTTAATCTGTCCTGTGTCCTTTTCCAGGCCATATGTGTGTGCCCCCAGTGAGAGTTCATCTTACCGCTCAATTGTTAGTCTTTGCAAGTTCCTCTATCAGAGCACTTATCTCAGTGTGCCTTATGGAATAATTTTGTCATAACTACCTCCTACCTCCCCCTACCACTGCCTGATAAATTATGAGCTTATCAAGGCAGGGATCAGCCTTTATTTCTCTCTCTACTGTCAGCACAGTGACATCTGCATGGGAGTTTTGTAATGATGGCTTTCTTCTTGAACTCGGGTTAGTAGAAAGGAAGGAAAAATCACTATATGGAAACAAATGAGATGGATGTTTCTGAGTATTACAAATCTAACACCAAAACCTAGAAATCTCTGTTGCTGTTATTGGAGTCATCCACAGAGGGCTTGATTTCTCAAGTCTGTGGTACTTGGCCATATTTTTCATACCTGTGCTGAGAATCCCTGCTTCTTGTTTTAGGAAGTCAATAAAGTAAGAAACTGCCAAAAAAAAAAAAAAAAAAGTCAACTGAATTGCTCATATGAAGTTTTGGAAGGTGACATTATCTTAGGTTTTAATCACTGAAAGTCATCCTTAAAAAAAGTTTGCCAGTCACCAATACAATGCAAGATACAGATTGAAACAGATCAGCCCTTGACCCTGCTTTTGGAATAGCAGTCCCTGATATTCAAGTCCACATGTGCAACTGTTTCATCAGTCAAGTTCATTTCATGTCTTGTGTTGGGTGGTGTCAGGATGCAGTGGGGGCAGTCAAGGATTTAGTAGTGTGTAGGATGAGTGATACCTAGTCCCATTGAGGGATGTGACAGTCAAACAGTAGTGATGTGACAAATATGTTTAGCCCCAACATAAGATAGTATACATTCATTTGTGCAAGAGAAACGCAAAGGAAATCCACGGGGGACTCACAGGAAGAAGAGACCACATCTAACCAAAATTGGAAAGGCCTACATGGAATTGATAGTTGTTAGTATAGGGCCTTGAAGAATGGATTTAATTTCCAGTGAAGGACTTCTGAGGTCTGGGGCTTGAGTGATGAGGGTGGGGCACTGTCCACAGAGTAGGGAAGTCAGAAAAAGATTTTATTTGCAGAAACAGGTGGAAGAAAGGGGAAGGGGGAGGAACAATGAGTTCTGTTTTGGACACATAGCATTTCATGTATTTTGACAGAATTGACAGCAAGCCACTGAAGGCCTGCCCCTCAGTAAAGAGTCTAGAGATATAGATTTGGAATAGTGGTTCTTAAGTCATTTGAAGTTATGGGCTCCTTTGAGAATACGATGTAAATTATAGTTTCTTTTCCCCTCAAACATGCAGTCATGTACAAAACCTTACCTAAAATTTTAGAGGACTTCTGGCCCCTCTGAAGCCCCTTTGTAGGGCCCTGGTAAAGTAATCCTGGTATGTAATAGAGAAGTCCTGAACCAGAATCTTGGGAGAGGCCATCTTTTAGGGAGTGAAGATAGGAAAGGAGCCAGAAAACGGAATGGTTACAGAGGCGAGGGAAGAGCCTGGAAAGGATTAACAGGATGTCATGGGTGTCAGTGCTGGGAGAGCTGGGGAGATGGATCACAAGCTCCCTAGGGACCTGACCCTAACTGACCTGCTTAAAGTCGGGACCTCCTTTTATTATCTTTGCAACTCTAGTGCCTAGTCCAGTGCCTGGCATACGTTTTTGTTTTTTGGGGTTTTTTTTCTTTTTGAGCCTTTATAAATCTCAGAAAATGATCTCGGGGTGACGGGGACAAACACCAGTTTGCAGGTGTTTAAAGGAAGCATAGTTGGTTTAAAAAAGAGTGGCAGGCATGTTGAGGGAAGAAAGTTTTTACCTTAGAATTTGAAAAAGGAAAATGAATATATTTGTGGAAAGAAATCTTGCCTCTTTTCAAGGCAAGAGAGAGAAGGGATCTTTTCTTGAGCAGGATCCTGAAGAAGGCAGAGGGGGATGGGATCCAGCCCAGTTTGTGGGGCAGTTTGGGAAAGGAGAAGGGACCATTATTTCTGTGAGACAGGAGGGGAAGAAAAGTTTCCAAACTGTCACAGTGGGGAATGTGGGAGTGTGCCAAAAAGGGCTTTCCTAGGAGGTAACATAAGCCTGATTGCCTTGAACAATACAAAGGGCCCCTGCTTGAAAAAGATCACTTTGTTAATATTATTGGAACTGTTCAGCCAGCTGCAGATTATCTTAGTGATTTTTATTGGCATTTGAAGTCAGAAGTGAACTTGCTGTTGCATCTATGAAATGGTGTCTGGAGGCCAAGCAAGCTGGGTCCTGACTCCGGCCAGGTCATGAATACACCATGAGTGGGCTTTTTCATTTCAGACCACCCCTTTGGCTCTCTCTGGCCTCCTGTCCCATTAGTATTTTCACCACTCAGTGTTTTCAAGTCACGACTTAACACTTTGAATTGAACTTGAGCTGTTCAGCAACAGAGTTCACCCCAAACCATTAACTTCATTGTTTCTGTGTTATGTCAATCTGGTAAGATGCGCACTTTTTTTAGTAACATTTCTATTTTGGCCAAAAATAGAAATTTATTCATTTATTTTCTTTTTAAAAATCTATTTGCTTTGCTTTTCAAACACTAGAAATTGTACTGAATTCTCATAAATTGCATGAAGCTCAATACTAGTTCTAGGTAAATGATATATTTTAATAAATGTCAGTGTTTCTGATAGTATGGCGATTTTTTTAAGGCAGAAATTAAAATCATGTATAACTGAACAGAGCCTGATAGTGCTACAGAAAGATAAAGAGTTTGATTGTTGGGGTGATAAGTTCAATGGCAAAGTTGTTCTTTTGTTGATTTTCTTTATTGTTTGCTCATTTTTTACTCAGATGGGATAATCAGAGATAATACACATATTAGATGAGAGTTTTTTAAACTGTCAATCCTAACCTATTAATGAGTCATAAAATCAATTCACTAGGTTGCAGCCAGCATTTTAAAATAGAATAGAATAGAATAAGAGCATAACATAATATGGATAAGTGTGGCTACGTGAAACATTTCTCTCCGGTGTATGTGTGTATTGGGTCATGGTGTTGAAGTGCATTGCTTACCGTTAATCGTGGTCCAAAAAGTTTGAAAAACACCATTTTAGGTAATGGTAGAATATGTAGAATAAACTGCACTTTAAGTTATTGTAGGCGTGAATATAGTCACTTAAATCTGCCTTTATAGCAGTAGGCGCACATGGATTTTCTTGAATTTTAAGTGAAGGTTTAGAGTTTATGAATAAACTTGTGGGATATAGACTCACACAAAGGAAGGCTAGGGCTAGAAGAAATGAAGCCTGAGACCTGGGTGCCAGGCTCATAGCAGCCACTGATGGGGAGACCCTGTGAGGGGACACGTTTGCAGAGCCTTTCTGGTGTGTGGTAACAAGCATGTGCCATTGGAGTCCAGTGGTCTATGTCTGAATCCAGCTCAGTCACTTACCTGCTTGGTGACCTTGGAAGTCACATAATGTTTATGTGCTTCTGTGTTCTCATCTGTAATGGAGATAATAACAGTCTCTACCCCGTTGGGGTTTTGTGAGGATTAAATGTAAAGTGCTTACGACGCTGCCTGGCACGCAGTAAGTACCCAATAAATGTCAGTTCTGTTCTTAGTGTGCCGTTTTCCCAGCAGGTGTAGAGAATAAGGATGACTACCCAGCACACTTTTGCCCAAGACTATTAATAAAGTAATCGTGATAACATGTGGGGCACTTTAAGCTCTTTCAAAGAAAGATGCTATATATAGATTAGTATTCTTATTAACAAACCATTGGTTGTACCTTGAGAAAAGACTCTTTGAAAGTCAGAGCATAATATCCAGAAAGCATGTGACCTAGAAGGGTGAGATACGGGGGGCAGTGATATGTATGAAAAGAATTCTTTAGAAATGGTTTTCCATGTTTTTCTTTCCATCTTTTGACCCTGCTCAGGCTTACTGCTTTTAGGGAAACATGGCTCATTCAGGTTTTTGTTTTTGCACTTGCCGCTTTCCTTTCACATTCTGCATGAAGCTCTTTCGCATCAAAATATTTCTGTTATTCTGTGAACTGATTAGCAGTCATATAGTTGCGAAATTTTTGTTTTCGTGTGTGTGGTGGGAGATATTTGACCTTCTTATGTCAGTCAGAAAAGACACAGGTGAGGTAACTTGCTCTTGGTAACTCTAATTTCAGGAGAGAAGCAGCTGGGTTGCACAGCCTTTGCTGTGGAGACCAGCAGCCTTCTGAGGACTGCTGGTGTAGTACATTAGATTGCATGCAAAGGATGGAAGCAAGGTCTTCCAGACAGCAGCACCTTTGTGAGCAGGGCTCATCAGCATTTGCAGGTGTTTGTTACAGCCGCCTTTGGTTTTCATAGTCTTTGCTGCTTATTTCTTTTTGCCTAGCTTTGGTGAACCACATCAAGCCCTGCCGTGTGGCTTAAACACTACCATATCTACCCCATGTCCTCTCTTGCTCTACTCCAGTTGTGCTTACTTGTAAAAAGATTTTCATAAAAGTTAGTAGAGTGCGTTATGGAGGTATATATCTTTTATGATCATTTGAATGACAGGTATAAATGATCCTATGAATGGAGAATTAACATAGGATTTTTTTGTTATTGTTGTTTTTGTTTTTTGAGACGGAGTCTTGCTCTGTCACCCAGGCTGGAGTGCAGTGGCATGATCTCGGCTCACTGCAACCTTCGCCTCCCCAGTTGAAGCGCTTCTCCTGCCTCAGCCTCCTGAGTAGCTGGGACTACAGGTGCTCACCACCACGCCCGACTAATTTTTGTATTTTTAGTAGAGACGGGGTTTCACCATGTTAAGATGGTCTCAATCTCTTGACCTTGTGATCCGCCCGCCTCAGCCTCCCAAAGTGCTGGGATTACAGGTGTGAGCCACTGCGTCCAGCCAACATAGGATGTTTTATTTTGTGCCTCAGAAATGTGGAAATTTTTATAAATTGCTTTGCAATTTTAAACGAGGCTTAAATTTAGTGGACCCTTACTTTCTGGGCTGATTATGGAATTAATAGATAAAAAGAAACAACTCATTTTCAGAGGGACACTGAAATGAAGTACACACACACATGCTTTTAGCCTAGATGTGGCCTAATGACTAAAAGTTATGTCTTAGTTATCTGTTTCCTTTTTGGGCAGGACTGTTTTTTCTTGAATCAACAGTAAACTTGGCAAATTGACACACTAGTTATGCTTTTAAGTCTCCTTCCTTCCTGCCTCCTCTAAGACTTGGTCCTCTATTCTCGTTGATCTCTCTGTCTCCACCACCTTCTCCCTCTCAGCCTTGAAATGTGCTTGGTTCTTCTCCCTATTGCCTGTCCTCTGGAACTGACATTTCACCTGGTCTCCTGTAGCATTGTTGTCTATGGTCAGAAGCGTAGAATTCCCCGCTCGCATCCATTCACTCCATAACTCATTGCAATCAGTCGTCTAGCCCGCTCACTGGAGTGGAATGATTCTTCTGAAAATGACCGAAGACCCTACAAGTTAGAAAACTTGGTAGTCTGTTAGACCATATGCCTTTCAACTGCACCATCGTTTGACTGTCAACTATCCCACCCCTTCCTTGCAAAGTGGTGCTTTTAAAATATTGAGTAGATACAAGAGGATATTTATAAAATATGTATAAAATCTAAAGAATGCTGATTGATGGAACTTTCCTTTGTCTCTCCTGAGATGTAAGCTGGGTAATTTCTTCAGTTTTATCTTCTACTTCGGCTGTGCCTGATCTGAGTTTTTGTTTGCTAAAATTTCCATTGTTATGTTTTTTTAATTATAAAAGTTCTATTTGATTGTTTTTCAGATCTGTTTGGCCATTATTTATAATCTCTTCTTCTGTGCTCAGATTTCTCATCCTCTTTTTGACTTCCGAAAGCACATTAAATGTAATTTATAATATGCATCTGATGATTACAATACCCGAAGTCTTTGTGGACTTTTCTACCACAGGTGTGTGTGTTTGCTGGCTCATGGCACTTTGTTTCTGATGTGGGTGTGTCTTGTGATTATTGCCTGCAAATTCCTCTTCCTTGGAAGTTTATCTGTGGGAATACTCTGAGCATATGACTGAAGGCAATTTTACCAAGAGAGGATTTGTGTTTCTTTCTGCCAGGCATCTTGAAGCATGACTGGTTTGGGACGCTTATGAATTAAATTCTCAGGTTGGATGTTTTTGGGACCATCCAAGTTTTGTGAGTTTCGTCCACATACTACTTAAGGGCTGACTTGTGACTACAAATTTCTAGTGGGGGATGGTGGCAGGGATTTGTTTCCTCCCTTGCTTAGCACCAATAATCTAGACAGGAAGGTTCTCTTGAAGTCCCCAGGTGGTCCTTTCCCATGCATCCTTCCCCTGAGTGTAGCACTTGGGAGGTTTCCTCATTTTGGTTTGGCCAGGTCTTCAGGCCCTATCTCCTGTGCCCCAAGAGGCCATGAAAACCAGTTCTGGAAGTGGCCTGAAAGTGAAAGCCAGTGTGTTCCTCTTGCTGTCTGCATTCCTGTTTGCAGTTAGTTTTTGGCTTCTGAGTAAAAAAGTCTCTGTTATATCCAGCATTTTTAGGTGTTTTCAGCAGAAGTCCCATTATGGTATAAAGACCATCACATTTGCAGACACCTCTCCCTCTTTTTTTTGAAACCTAACTTTCCCCATAGCTTCTGAGATCTAAGTCCTCTGCCTCTCACTTCTTTTCTGGCTCCTCTGCATCCTTCTACCATCTAGACATGGGTTTTCTACAAAAGTCTGTCCTTGCTCTGAATTATGCCCTGGGCAAACTCATGTCCACGAACAGTGCCTTTCTAAGCATGGCTTCCAAATATAAAGCATGGCTTTATATTTCCCTGTAGCTGTTATAGAACTTCAAGCAACACCAAAAGATCTGTTTAAAATGACTCTCATATGCCCCAGAAACCCACTCCTCTGTGTTCCCAGTTACTCTTAATGATATCATTGTCCTCTTGTTCATTCAAATTTGAACATTCGAAATCAAGGCCATCAGAGGTTTTCATTTCTTCCTTTTCTTGTTTTCTTTTTTTTTTTTTGAGACAGGGTCTTGCTCTGTCACCCAGGGTGGAGTGCAGTGGTGTGATCACAGCTCACCGCAGCCCGCAGGTGCATGACTCTACACCTGGCTAATTTATTTTTCTTTTCTTTTAGATGGTGTCTCACTGTGTTGCCCAGGCTGACCTCAAACTCTTGACTTCAAGAAATCCTACTGCCTCTGCCCCCTAAAGTGCTGGGATTACAGGCATGAGCCACCATACCTGGCCCCTGTTTCGTAGCATGTACTAAATCCAGGGGATTCTGCCTCCCCAGCCTGACTTAATTCATATCTTCATCTCCTCTCTTCTAAACTGTTGGAACATTGTTAGGAGGTCTTTCTACCTCCATTCTGTCTCCTATCCCTTGCCCGCAAACTTCAACCAGTTCCTCCCTCTCTGTCAGTGTGAAGGCAGACCTCTGTCTCTTTCACAGTGTGGCCCACCTCTCTCCGTTGTTTGTTATCCGTCTTCACTCAGTGGAGTTGAGTGTAGACTGAGATGTTCGCCAGTGGCCATATATTCTCTGAGTTTGGCTGCCATTTGTGCCTTTTTGTTGTCGTCTTGTCCAGAGTTGTCTTATCCTTCCAGGGTAGTTCAGATACCAACAACGTCCCTCCAAGCCCCATCTGTCAAGAAGTTATCTGGGCATTCTCTGGGCCTCATAGTACTTTCTCTCTCCCACCTGTGGCACTTGCTGCTATCCTCTCTATATGCCCTCCTCATCTCTCTCCTTTGGATGACTTCCAACTCCTTAAAAACAGAGGCTGTGTCTTCCTTGCCTTTTTCTCCACTTCATACCTTGTTCATAGTAGAGCCTCAGTAAATGTTTATCGAGTGAATATACTAATGTAAACAGAGCGAATTAATCGGAATCAGTAGCAACCAAGACATCAATGAGAATATTCTGCTTTTTAGAAATAGCATTTATTCAATAAATATTTACTTTTTAATTTAAGTTGTAAATAGGTAATATATGTTCATGATTGACAATTCAGGAACTGTAAAAGGGTATACAGGAAAAAATCTCCCTCCCGGCACACTTCAGCTACCTCATTGCCCTCCTCATAGACAACCCAGGTTTCAGTTTATTGTGTCTCCACCCAGTGATAGTTTAGGCCTATACACTTAACTGATTCACATGCCTTCCCCCTTAACCCTAATGGTAGAGAGCTATATACACTGTCATGTACCTATTTCCATCCACCAATAGACATTGCCCAGTGAATGTGCTTCTCCACCCTATGATCTTCATTCCATGTACTACCTTAATTCCTCATTGCCATATATGGTAACGTAACACAGGTTTGAGGGATTAGGACATGGACATCTTTGGGAAGACATTCTTCTTCTTATTTTTTTAAACAGAGTCTTGCTCTGTTGCCCAGGCTGGAGTGCAGTGGCACAATCTCAGCTCACTGCAACCTCCGCCTCCCGGGTTCAAGCGATTTTCGTGCCTCAGCCTCCCAAGTAGCTGAGATTATAGCGTGGGCCACCACACCCGGCTAATTTTTATATTTTTAGTAGAGATGGGGTTTCGCCATGTTGGCCAGGCTGATCTTGAACCCCTGACCTCAGAGGTGATCTGCCCTCCTCAGCCTCCCAACATGCTGGGATTACAGGCATGAGGCCCAGCCCTGGCTGGGAGGTCTTTATTCTGCTTACCATAGCAACCCAGTATGTTTTCTGATCTTTTAATCTTTTTCAATCTAATAGGTGAAAATGTAGCTTCCAGTTTTATTTTGCATTTATCTTGTATGAGTAAAATTGAATATCTTTAGGTTTGAGCTATTTGTATTTGCATTTCTCCATTCTCTGTATCTTCTACCTATTTTTTGTTTGGATGTTTGGTCTTTTTCTTGTTAGTTGTACGTACTTTTTGTGTAATAGCTATAGTGATGTTTAATATGAGTGACTAATATTTTTCCTGTATGTTTTTTGACTTTATGATGGATTTTGCTATGGAGACTTGTTTTCTATTTATTTGGTAGCATTTGAGAGTCTGTGTTGAGGGGCTCTAAAACCACCCCCACGTGTGGTGATTCGATAACAGGACTCACTGGACTCATATTGTACTCACAGGTATGGCTTATTACAGCACAAGGATACAAAACAAAACCAGCAAAGAGAAAAGGCACATAGGTTGAAATTCGGGGGAAACCAGGCACAGGCTTCCAGAGTTCTTGTCCAGTGGAATCAAACAGGATGCACTTAATTCCTCCAGCAATGAGTTGTGCAGCACATATGAGATGTTGCCCACCTGGGAAGTTCATTGGAGACTTTGTGTCCACAGTGTTTATTGGGGCTGGCCATGTAAGCACCCACTGCCTAGCACAAGCAAAATTCCAGGCTTCCAGAAGAAAAGCAGGAGTTCAGTGTAAACCACATTGTTTATACAAACAGTTTGGGCACAGTGAACCAATCTTACCAGTGAGGGAATGGTGAGAACTCTGCTGAAATCCAGATTACCAAGTGTCTGGCAAGGGCCAACCATGTATGCAGGCCTTTCTAAGGAGGGCAGCCTCAGGCCTGCCATGTTAATTCTTCTGCACACTTTTCTTTTATAGCTTCTGAGCTTTCTATCCCAATTAGGAAGATCTTCCCTACTCAGACTTCTAAGGAATTATCTCAGCCAGGCGTGGTGAGTCACGCCTTGCAATCCCAGCACTTTGGGAAGTCGAGGCAGGCAGATCACCTGAGGTCAGGGATTCGAGACCAGCCTGGCCAACATGGTGAAACCCTGTCTCTACTAAAAATACAAAAATTAGCTGGGTGTGGTGGCACATGCCTATAATTCCAGCTACTCACGAGGCTGAGGCACGAGAATTGCTTGAACCTGGGAGGCAGAATTTGTAGTGAGCCGAGATTGCTCCACTGCACTCCAGCCGGGGCGACAGAATGAGTGAGACTCCATCTCCAAAAAAAAAAAAAAAAAAAAAAAAACAAATAAAATAAATTATCTCATATTCCTCTAGTAATTTGGTTTCTTCCTTAAGATTTAAGTATTTCATCTATTTGGAATTTATTTGGAGTTAAAGTATAAGATATGAATCCAACTCTTTCTTCCCCTCTTGTTGCAATATCATTTGTTGACTAGTTTGCTGATTTGAAGTACTGTCCTTATCTCACACTAAATTCCTCTGCATGTTTGATTTTATTTCTAAGAGGTTCTCGTTGCATTAATTATTCTATTCATGCACCAGGTGTGCTCTTTTAACTATTGAAGCTGTATAAGATGTTGCACTGTATGGTAGAACGAGCCTCCCCTTGTTCCTCTTCTTTTTCTTTTCCTTTCTATTGTTGCTTAAGCAATTACAGAATGCTACATTATGGCTGTGCTCAGGGATCTAGAGCTGATACCCACTTCCTGTTCCCAAGGAGTGCTGTTTTCCTGGGTAATGCAAACAAACAGATGCATATGATACAGTGGTGCACAGGATGTCACAGGAGCACAAAGGAGGGCTTCCTAGAGGATTCAGATTCTGCAAGATGAGTAGGAGCATTTGTCAGGCAGAAATTGACATGTCATACTGAAGGAACAGTCTGTGGGCATGCAAAGAGGCCGCACAGATGCAGGCTGAACTCACATGCAGTTTGGTGTCCGGGAGCACAGCGTGCATGTGGGGGTACCAACAGGAGATAGTGCTGGGGGCAGAGGAGGCTGGGTCAAAGATTGCAGAGCCTAACATTCCCCACTCAGAATGTCTGCTTTTTATCTGAAGGTGAAGGGAGCCATTTAATGGTTTTAAGCAGGAACGTGGCATGATTAAATTTCCATTTCAAAAAGATTGCTGGGCTGCAGTGTGTGCAGAGTAGGTGGAGGGGACGGGAGTGGAGGAGAGAGGAAGACCATTTCTGGGGATTTTTGCTAGTCACCCCAGTCCTTGATGATGAGGGCTTGAAGTGGGGCAATGGACAGGGACTCCAGATGATGCTTTTGAGAAAGATTCAGATGGTAAAATCAGTAGAATTTGGTGGTTGACTGAATGTAGTTATGAGGGAGGATGGGATGATAGGGAAGAATCCACCCTGGATAACCAGACCGATGGTGGGGCCAGTGGTTGAGATGGGGAACATAGGAGGGGAGTGAGGAAGAGGTGGCAAGTTCCATTTTGGTTATGTTGAGTTGAGAGTGTCTGTGAGACAGCCAGGCAGAGATACCTAGGAGACAGATGACCACATAGATCCAGAGCTCTGGCCTGGGGAGAGCTTTATTTGGTACTCCTGGATCACATCCACATCACATCACTAGCATTTTCATAGATGTGGCCAAAATTGCCAGGAGAGAGAACTACAGTGAGAAGAGGGACAATGTATGAACCCTCAGAAATCTCAGCCTTAAATGATTATGATAGTGGACAAGTTGTAAAGAATATTCTTTTTTCCAAAATAGTTTCAAATGACATTTCAAATGTACATTTGTGGTCCTTTCGTGAACAAATAAATAGGTACGTTTATATATGAAGACAATGATGACACAGGAATATCAAGCCATTTCCCCCAGAGGTACTGATTTAGTCAGTAGTAGAAATAGGATTAGGAGAACTGTTTATGCAAACAGAAGTATAATTGGTAATCTATGTGCTAGCTGCTTTTGACCTGTTATCTTTTGTCAGGTTTTTGGAATAACTGCGTCAAAACTGATATAAATGAACTTACTGTGTCAAGTCGTGTGAAATATACAGAAAGCATTATCTAGCATTAGGGCATTAGAATTATAAACTTTACCACATATCAGTACGTCCTATGGTTCTTTAAAATTTTAGGCTTTCCCCTCCAATTTTAATGAAAGCATTTTTTTCTTACATGATCAAGTCTTGTTTCTAAAGTTTAAAAGATGAAAATGAGGTAATTTTACATTACTGTACCCTTAAATGGTAGATGGAAGCTTTTTAAAAAGATGAGTGTCTTTAATTTCAGAAATCAAATTCAAAAAAAAAAAAAGCTAGCTTCAATTCCTGTTCAAACGTTGCAAAATTTAATCCAGAAAGAAGCAGTTGGGCCAGATGCCGTGGCTCACGCCTGTAAGCCAAGCACTTTGAAAGGCCAAGGTGGGTAGATTGCCTGAGCTCAGGAGTTCAAGGCCAGCCTGGGCAACATGGTGAAACCCTGTGTCTACTAAAATACAAAAAAAAATTAGCTGGGCGTGGTGATGTGTGCCTGTAGTCCCAGCTACTCTGGAGGCTGAGGCACGAGAATTGCTTGAACCCAGGAGGCGGAGGTTGCAGTGAGCCAAGATGGCACCACTGCACTCCAGCGTGGGCGATAGAGCCAGGACTCTGTCTCAAAAACAAAAAGAAGCAGTTAGTAAGTGGTTCCCTGAAGTTTTAAGTTTAGGTATTTGGAGACATAGGTCATTAAGAGTCATCTTCCTGAAAAATCACATTCATCAGTTGTGCCATTGGGTGCTGTTAACATCATTTGAAAACACTTTTAAATGTTCATAGTTTATCAATTTATTCCCCTGATTATGAGCTGGAGAGAGCCTATGACAGTGACAGACAGCTGTCCGTCCTCAAAGGAAACTCAAGAATTAACATTTATAGATTCTGTTTAAATAAACAAAAAATCCAATCTAGATGTTTTAAGGAAATCAGTGCATCTTTATATAGGTGCCATTTAAAAATAATGGCTAATTAAGTGAAAGCTAAAATCTGTTGTCATTTCAGAGACTTTACCCCCACAAGTTACAATGATAAATGTAGCTAAATTAAAATGACAAGTTATATTCCCTATGTCAGAGCTGTTTTTATCCCTGGTGTGAAATCAGAGAGTTTCATCTCAAGTTTGTCCTTTAACATTTTTCAAATGTTACATTGTGCTATTTTTAATCCGGAAACAATGCACATGATTGCTTTAAAAAAAAAAAGTCTCCATGTACAGTATCTCTTGACTAGTACGGATCTAGTGAATTGTGAATTGATGAAATGCCCAAATACTAATATAGAGCAAAATTAAGGAAGACATGACTTGCTCACTTGAGGAAGGTGAGGGTGGCCATTTGAGAGTATCTTCTGTCAGTTTCCTGATTTTGATATTGTGCTAAAAGTTATACAAGATGTTAACACCTGGAGAGGCTGGCTGAAGATTTACTTCTTGTGAATCTATAATTATTTCAAAATAATCTAAAACAAACTAAAGTAGCTCCCCAACAGCTTGACCACACAGAATCCTTAGGCTACATTCCTGAGAGTTCTGGTACATCCCACATGGCCCTTCTAGGACCAAGGAGGTAGAAAGTCACCCCCTAGAGATTCTGATTCAGTAGGGGTGAGGCAGGGCACAGGGCATGGTTTAGCCTCTGGAAAAAGCAGCCCACTTCACCCCCAATTCTGAGGCAGAGCCGTAGATAAGGACCACACCCTAGAAGAAAGCCACGTAGGACTTGCTGAAGCATCTACTGAAAGGTGATGCTCAGCAAAACATCTTCTCTGTCCTAAGACTTTGCTCAATTGGGACTGAATCGTTCTTGAATTTTCCATAGTCGATGAAATCAGTACTTGGACGTGTTCATTGAGTAAGCTTTATCATTACCCATTTAGCAAACAAGACGCGCTTGATGGTTATAGTGGAAAATACTTGAGAGCCAGCTCTCTCCATGTGATTTAGAGTTCCCAAATTAAGGGTCAAAATTGACCCAAGGTTATATTTAAGAATAATAGTTGAAAGTGTCAACACATTAATAAAGTGTTAAAGAATACATTGTCTGGAAGAGAAAGTAAATGACAGCTAAAAACCTCAAGACGTATAACCTATTCACTTCAGGTTTTAACAATTTTGAAATAGGAGCTTTAATTAGGCTTGTAACAAGTTACCACTTGTAGGGGATTTTATGCTTTTTGATAATGAGGTACAGATGAATGTGTTTTGTTATTGCTTTATTTTTGTTTTTGTAATAATCCAACTTTATGTTACTCTGAGAGCCTATATTCTCTTAATCTTTAAGAAAAAAAGAAAATATATCTGAAAAGTAGGTCCTCGTACTTTCAAGTTCAGAAAATGGTGGTATTGGCTCTTTCAGACTGCTCACTTCAATTGAGCCAAGTAGCTTATGGAAAACTTAGTTTTTAAATAAAAACACCACATAAACACTACCTAGTAATGCTTTTTGAAAAATGTTTTTCTGTGTTTGTAAGCTAATTTATTTGAATGGTGAAAATATTGGTTTAAGCACCCAGTCTTTTCTACCCTAAGCTCCAATTTAATATTAGATGTGTTGCTATGTGCTTCACGAGGAGAAATATTTGGCTGTTGTGCGATTCATAATTCTTCCTGAAATATCTGGGGTCCAAGCCTGGCTCTTAGCATCAAGAGTAAACTGGGAGTTGTTTTTGTCACCAATTCTAATAGACATGTTTCGGGTTAAAGGATACCAGTTAGTTGACTCATTCTGGATATTAGTCAGAATGTGAAGTATCATCATAGAAGTGATCTCATCAGAGAGTCCATCTGATGTGTGGTTACCATGGGGACATTGTCTCAGTCTCATACTAATGACAAAAAAAAATTGATGTTGCTTCTGTTCAGGTTCTTTTATAAAACATATTAAGGAAGTTAGGTAGATAATTTTTGTTTAGGCCATATAGCTTTGATTTTCTGATAACAATTTTATAAACTTAGAAATTTTCATGTAAGATACAGGAATACTGGAAGCAAAAAAAAGAAGGTGCTTTAACCTTAGGGATTGAAAAAATAGTAATTTAGGTTGAAAATGCTGCTTGAAAGTTAATGCTGATAGCATTACTACACATGATGATTTTTTCTGGAAGGAAAGCTTTATCTGGGCCTTCAATTTAGGAATTTTTCTCTTTGGTTTTTAAAAGCTGCCATATTCACTTGAGCTTCATGGGAAAGATGCAAATAACTAAAACAAATGAACAAAAACCATGTTGAGGTCAGGAACTTATTTCAAGAAAGCAAGTTCTAGGTTTTCTTTTAAAGTGACAGTAGAGCCTTAGGCCTCAAACCATCTACAACCATGTTAACAGTACATCACTCAAATCATTCAACATTCCTGAATGTTTACCTGTGCCAAGTACTGACCAGCGCAGTATCAGATGTTCACAGTAATGATATATTGCCAAGAGAATGCTTAGGCATGTCCCATATATTCTGTTTATGGATAAAGGAGTGCACCAAACATTTTAGTGCTATTTTCGCCCAAAGTCCCTCTGTCTTTAATTTAAACTTAACAGAAATCACTTATTTTTCCCAGTGGTACTGAATAATTATGCATTGCTGTGGATTCAGTGTCAGGTTAAAGCCTCAGTGCATCGCTTAGCTAGGTCAGCATCATTACCAGTGTGTGCTTATCATGCCAGCCATCCAGAATAAACAGCACTTGGGCCTAGCGCTGCCAGAGTTGAGACCTGCAGAGTGTGCTGCATGCCTGGGAAAGTTTGAGAAGACATTGTGGAGAGCATGTTCTTGGGCAGTTTTCACCTTAAACCTCTTGCCATTCACATGCAGAAAACTGTTGCTGCTGAAAGATGCTTTTCCAGAAATACACTGTGTTGTAGGGGAGGGAACACTGGTGTTCAAAGTGATTAGTCTGATGACAGAGGAAAATGGTTGGGGAGGGAGCTACATAGAGGAAAAGTGCCCAGACGCAGCGCCTCCAGAGAAGATGGTTGTACAGGGGCTGTGTGGGCCTTCATGTCTTCATTCGGTCAGCGAGCCTGTGTTCTGCCTCCCTCTGACCAGGCGCCATTGTAGTTACTGGGGATAAAGGATGGGAATGAAGCAAGTGTGTACTTTCATGGAGCCCATGTCCTAGGGGAGGGGATAGTACATATGTACAGTGAACAAGTACATATGTAATATGTCAAATGGTCATAAGTGATAGGGAAAATCAGATGGGAATAGGGAGTGCTGTTGTGAGGGTAACATGTTTTTTTGTAGGGTGTCGGAGAAGGTCTTACTGATTAAGATTATTGGATCAGAGATGTGAGAGAAGACAAGAAGCCATGAGGTAAACGAATTCCAGGCAGATGGAATAGTAGCCGCAAAGGCCCTGAGAGTGGCATGTGCTTGGTGCCTTTAGGGAGTGGCACAGGAGGCAGGTGTGACTTACGTGGAGCGAGTGAGTCTGAGAGCAGAGATGTGGCGGGGGAGATGGCCAGATGGCAGACAGCTGCATAAGCCATTGGAAGGACTTCCACCTTTACTCCTCGCAAAGTGGAAAGCTACGGGAGGATTTGGGGCAAGGAAAGGACTTGATCTGACCTATGACACTGTCACTCTGACTTGAGAAGTACAAAGATGAAAGCAGGGGAGCAGTTAGGTTTTTATAATCAACCAAGTAAGAGATGATGGTGGCTTGGACCTGGGTGGTAGCCACGTGGTGACAAAGATGAATCCAAGGTTTTCAGCTCAATCAGCTGGAAGTCATGTACTGAAATGGGGAGACTGTGGGAAGAGCAGGACTGGGTAGGGGGAGCCAAGAGTGTTTGGCTTTGGTTGTGTTAACTTGAGAGTTCTTCAGATGCCTCTTAGGCAGTCTGGTGGGGTGGTAGAGTGGACACTTGGATAGCCAAGTCTGGAATTCAGAGGGGATGCTGGAGAATGATAGGTCCTTACTAGTCACTAGAGTATGGATGGTATTTGAAGCTATCAAATGTATCAACAGCACGTTGAGGGTGAGTATATATAGAGAAGAGGTGAGAGGTCTGAGTCCTGCCATTTCACAGAAACCAGGGCATTGATTCAGAATTCACAGAGAACAGTTAGCTCAGAGTTTTCTTAATATCCTATCTTTTTAAAAAATAAACATGTCATTGTTCCCTTTTGAGACAGTTGCACCGTTTAACAATAATTCCTGAATTTTATTTTTCTTCCTTTCCTTCTTTCTTTTTAGTGGCTTGTACCTGATCAATTGCTAATACTGTTTAAAATTGATAGGCACTTTTTGGTCTGGTAATCTGATTTTTTTGTGGAACATCATTAAAAGAACAATTGAGAGATTTATAGCCATAGAAAATTGAGGCTTCTATTACTCAAGATAGAAGTTAGCGTAAGTCTGATCTGAGTTTTCCACTGTTTTTTGCTGAACTTTATTTATTTTTTGCCTTTTCTAGCCATTATTTGCATTTTTAAATGAAGAAAAGTTTAACGTGGATGGATGGACAGTTTACAATCCAGTGGAAGAATACAGGAGGCAGGTAAGATGTTAGATGCTATTGTCTGGTATGTGATACTGACTTGAATTTCTTTTTTTCCTCACAGGGCTTGCCCAATCACCATTGGAGAATAACTTTTATTAATAAGTGCTATGAGCTCTGTGACACTTACCCTGCTCTTTTGGTGGTTCCGTATCGTGCCTCAGATGATGACCTCCGGAGAGTTGCAACTTTTAGGTCCCGAAATCGAATTCCAGTGAGTACTGCAATTAACGTTTCTCTTGAAGATTGATAGCTTAAACTTTCTGACTTAACCATAGGTGCTGTCATGGATTCATCCAGAAAATAAGACGGTCATTGTGCGTTGCAGTCAGCCTCTTGTCGGTATGAGTGGGAAACGAAATAAAGATGATGAGAAATATCTCGATGTTATCAGGGAGACTAATAAACAAATTTCTAAACTCACCATTTATGATGCAAGACCCAGCGTAAATGCAGTGGCCAACAAGGTGAGTGGACTTAATGATGTGCTGGACACTTAACTGATTGTTTGTATTTCATGTTGTTTCTTAGGCAACAGGAGGAGGATATGAAAGTGATGATGCATATCATAACGCCGAACTTTTCTTCTTAGACATTCATAATATTCATGTTATGCGGGAATCTTTAAAAAAAGTGAAGGACATTGTTTATCCTAATGTAGAAGAATCTCATTGGTTGTCCAGTTTGGAGTCTACTCATTGGTTAGAACATATCAAGGCAAGTATATTTTGTGAAAATATTTGTGTATATCCCTACTGACTCACGTATTTTTCTTTGTCAGCTCGTTTTGACAGGAGCCATTCAAGTAGCAGACAAAGTTTCTTCAGGGAAGAGTTCAGTGCTTGTGCATTGCAGTGACGGATGGGACAGGACTGCTCAGCTGACATCCTTGGCCATGCTGATGTTGGATAGCTTCTATAGGAGCATTGAAGGGTTCGAAATACTGGTACAAAAAGAATGGATAAGTTTTGGACATAAATTTGCATCTGTGAGTAAACAAAGCTAATTTCTAAAAATAGATTAAAACAAATTATCTTCATCAATTTATTCAGCGAATAGGTCATGGTGATAAAAACCACACCGATGCTGACCGTTCTCCTATTTTTCTCCAGTTTATTGATTGTGTGTGGCAAATGTCAAAACAGGTAAGGAATATGAGGGATGAAAATACATTCAATTTTCATGCTTTGTTTGCTTGTTTTTGTTTAGTTCCCTACAGCTTTTGAATTCAATGAACAATTTTTGATTATAATTTTGGATCATCTGTATAGTTGCCGATTTGGTACTTTCTTATTCAACTGTGAATCTGCTCGAGAAAGACAGGTGAGTTAAAATGCTATTTTTTTTGATACATTGCTCTCCACTTTCTCTCTCTGTCTCTCTGTAGAAGGTTACAGAAAGGACTGTTTCTTTATGGTCACTGATAAACAGTAATAAAGAAAAATTCAAAAACCCCTTCTATACTAAAGAAATCAATCGAGTTTTATATCCAGTTGCCAGTATGCGTCACTTGGAACTCTGGGTGAATTACTACATTAGATGGAACCCCAGGATCAAGCAACAAGTAAGTGAAGTAGCACTGTTAAAAGATAGCAAAAAGTGTAACTCAAGTCTCTGGTTCTCTCCAGCAGCCGAATCCAGTGGAGCAGCGTTACATGGAGCTCTTAGCCTTACGCGACGAATACATAAAGCGGCTTGAGGAACTGCAGCTCGCCAACTCTGCCAAGCTTTCTGATCCCCCAACTTCACCTTCCAGTCCTTCGCAAATGATGCCCCATGTGCAAACTCACTTCTGAGGGGGGACCCTGGCACCGCATTAGAGCTCGAAATAAAGGCGATAGCTGACTTTCATTTGGGGCATTTGTAAAAAGTAGATTAAAATATTTGCCTCCATGTAGAACTTGAACTAACATAATCTTAAACTCTTGAATATGTGCCTTCTAGAATACATATTACAAGAAAACTACAGGGTCCACACGGCAATCAGAAGAAAGGAGCTGAGATGAGGTTTTGGAAAACCCTGACACCTTTAAAAAGCAGTTTTTGAAAGACAAAATTTAGATTTAATTTACGTCTTGAGAAATACTATATATACAATATATATTTTGTGGGCTTAATTGAAACAACATTATTTTAAAATCAAAGGGGATATATGTTTGTGGAATGGATTTTCCTGAAGCTGCTTAACAGTTGCTTTGGATTCTCTAAGATGAATCCAAATGTGAAAGATGCATGTTACTGCCAAAACCAAATTGAGCTCAGCTTCCTAGGCATTACCCAAAAGCAAGGTGTTTAAGTAATTGCCAGCTTTTATACCATCATGAGTGGTGACTTAAGGAGAAATAGCTGTATAGATGAGTTTTTCATTATTTGGAAATTTAGGGGTAGAAAATGTTTTCCCCTAATTTTCCAGAGAAGCCTATTTTTATATTTTTAAAAAACTGACAGGGCCCAGTTAAATATGATTTGCATTTTTTAAATTTGCCAGTTTTATTTTCTAAATTCTTTCATGAGCTTGCCTAAAATTCGGAATGGTTTTCGGGTTGTGGCAAACCCCAAAGAGAGCACTGTCCAAGGATGTCGGGAGCATCCTGCTGCTTAGGGGAATGTTTTCGCAAATGTTGCTCTAGTCAGTCCAGCTCATCTGCCAAAATGTAGGGCTACCGTCTTGGATGCATGAGCTATTGCTAGAGCATCATCCTTAGAAATCAGTGCCCCAGATGTACATGTGTTGAGCGTATTCTTGAAAGTATTGTGTTTATGCATTTCAATTTCAATGGTGTTGGCTTCCCCTCCCCACCCCACGCGTGCATAAAAACTGGTTCTACAAATTTTTACTTGAAGTACCAGGCCGTTTGCTTTTTCAGGTTGTTTTGTTTTATAGTATTAAGTGAAATTTTAAATGCACAGTTCTATTTGCTATCTGAACTAATTCATTTATTAAGTATATTTGTAAAAGCTAAGGCTCGAGTTAAAACAATGAAGTGTTTTACAATGATTTGTAAAGGACTATTTATAACTAATATGGTTTTGTTTTCAATGAATTAAGAAAGATTAAATATATCTTTGTAAATTATTTTATGTCATAGTTTAATTGGTCTACCAAGTAAGACATCTCAAATACAGTAGTATAATGTATGAATTTTGTAAGTATAAGAAATTTTATTAGACATTCTCTTACTTTTTGTAAATGCTGTAAATATTTCATAAATTAACAAAGTGTCACTCCATAAAAAGAAAGCTAATACTAATAGCCTAAAAGATTTTGTGAAATTTCATGAAAACTTTTTAATGGCAATAATGACTAAAGACCTGCTGTAATAAATGTATTAACTGAAACCTAACACTGTTTTCAGGGCTGTGAGTGTGCATGTGT